CTGCCTACACCTGAATCCCTGAAACATCTGAACTGTTTTGTAAATCATCTTATCCCCAACCTCAGTACCACCGGATCTTCACTTCTCAGTGGGATTTTGTCCTTTGCATGACCCTACTTTCAGCAGGGCTTTGAGGCTGGGAAACTGATCTGCTGGGTGACTTTCATTCCAGTTGCTGGGACGGAAGGCTGAATGTAGGGTCATTTTGTATGGGATATGCAGAGCTCTGGGTTTTTTTGTTTTTTGTTTTTTGAGACGGAGTCTCGCTCTGTCGCCAGGCTGGAGTGCAGTGGTGCGATCTCGGCTCACTGCAACCTCCGCCTCCCGGTTCAAGCCATTCTTCTGCCTCAGCCTCAGCGAGTAGCTGAGACTACCGGCGCACGCCACCACGCCCAGCTAATTGTTTTGTATTTTTAGTAGAGACGGGGTTTCACCATGTTGGCCAGGATGGTCTCGATCTCTTGACCTCGTGATCTGCCCGCCTCGGCCTCCCAAAGTGCCGAGATTACAGGTGTGAGCCACCGCGCTCGGCCAGAGCTCTGGGTTTTAATCCTACTTTAGCTGTAGAACCTTGGGCAAATAACTTCATCTTTTTGGGTCCTAATTTTCCTCCTGTCTAACTGGAGGGACTGTGATCCTTCCACCTTGGATGGAAGAGGCTTACCTGACAGCCAGCCTGCCTGCTGGGAGCCAGGAGAGTCAGCTCATTAAATCTTGAAGAACCGCTGTATGCCCTTTTTCCTTCTAAGTCATGTCTGCTGCCTGTGAGCCTGGGAAGGAGTGCTTTCAAAACCTGTATTTTTGCCCTCTTTAGTAAATTTAGAACTGTAGAGGCTAATAAACTGCGATGAGACATTTAAGCTCTGCTCCAAAGAAGTGAACGACTCTTTCACCACCCCTTGCATCCCAAACCTTCGGTTCTGGCAGAGTTCTTGCCGCAGAGGTTCCTTAGGAGCACCCCGCGCGGCCCGCGCGAGCGCGCCTGCGCGTCGAACCCCACCCCCTTCCCCGCGGGCCTCGGTTCAAACGACCCGGTGGGTCTACAGCGGAAGGGAGGGAGCGAAGGTAGGAGGCAGGGCTTGCCTCACTGGCCACCCTCCCAACCCCAAGAGCCCAGCCCCATGGTCCCCGCCGCCGGCGCGCTGCTGTGGGTCCTGCTGCTGAATCTGGGTCCCCGGGCGGCGGGGGCCCAAGGCCTGACCCAGACTCCGACCGAAATGCAGCGGGTCAGTTTACGCTTTGGGGGCCCCATGACCCGCAGCTACCGGAGCACCGCCCGGACTGGTCTTCCCCGGAAGACAAGGATAATCCTAGAGGACGAGAATGATGCCATGGCCGACGCCGACCGCCTGGCTGGACCAGCGGCTGCCGAGCTCTTGGCCGCCACGGTGTCCACCGGCTTTAGCCGGTCGTCCGCCATTAACGAGGAGGATGGGTCTTCAGAAGAGGGGGTTGTGATTAATGCCGGAAAGGATAGCACCAGCAGAGAGCTTCCCAGTGCGACTCCCAATACAGCGGGGAGTTCCAGCACGAGGTTTATAGCCAATAGTCAGGAGCCTGAAATCAGGCTGACTTCAAGCCTGCCGCGCTCCCCCGGGAGGTCTACTGAGGACCTGCCAGGCTCGCAGGCCACCCTGAGCCAGTGGTCCACACCTGGGTCTACCCCGAGCCGGTGGCCGTCACCCTCACCCACAGCCATGCCATCTCCTGAGGATCTGCGGCTGGTGCTGATGCCCTGGGGCCCGTGGCACTGCCACTGCAAGTCGGGCACCATGAGCCGGAGCCGGTCTGGGAAGCTGCACGGCCTTTCCGGGCGCCTTCGAGTTGGGGCGCTGAGCCAGCTCCGCACGGAGCACAAGCCTTGCACCTATCAACAATGTCCCTGCAACCGACTTCGGGAAGAGTGCCCCCTGGACACAAGTCTCTGTACTGACACCAACTGTGCCTCTCAGAGCACCACCAGTACCAGGACCACCACTACCCCCTTCCCCACCATCCACCTCAGAAGCAGTCCCAGCCTGCCACCCGCCAGCCCCTGCCCAGCCCTGGCTTTTTGGAAACGGGTCAGGATTGGCCTGGAGGATATTTGGAATAGCCTCTCTTCAGTGTTCACAGAGATGCAACCAGTAAGTGTTTGGTGATGAGCCAGGGTCTTTGTTCCCTTTTTCTCTATTTTTTTTTCTTACGCAGATAGACAGAAACCAGAGGTAATGGCCACTTCATCCACATGAGGAGATGTCAGTATCTCAACCTCTCTTGCCCTTTCAATCCTAGCACCCACTAGATATTTTTAGTACAGAAAAACAAAACTGGAAAACACATTGTTTGGTCTTGTGTTTCTTTACAGAGGTACCTGAGGGAGGAGAGACATAAATCCCTTCATCCCTAAGACTGAACTATGTAACTAGCAGCCTCTGGCTTGTTTTCTACTCCCTGTCCCTCAGGATAAAATGTTGATATTGCTCATTTTCCTCATTTCCAACATTGTTTTAAAACAAGTACTTCTTTTACAGGCTTGAAAAATCTCAAATAAACGCTAAGAAAAGGGAGTAGGAAGAACAAGGAGTTGAGCCCTTGAAAGATGACAGTGGTCTTCTTGCCTTCATGCTTGGCCCTCTCTCCTCAAAAGGGCAATGTTGGTACAAAATTCCATCTCAGCCACTTTCGAGGAGTTATCTTCATTAGCTATATCCATCCTTTAATCCAACACACACCTGCAATGATTACTGTGCAACTATTTTGCTTAATTTTTTATTTGAAAAAATGTATTTAAAAGTCCAACAACTTTTTAATATAAATTACGACTCTCAAACCCATTCCCATCACTTTATTAGTGATGGTAGCATACATATTAGAGAAGGTAGCTAAAGGCAAGAGAGCACCAAAGGAAAAAGACTGTCCAAAGAACAGGTATTAGAATGAGGCCGAAGATCACGGTGACCAGAGATTTCTAGGAGTCTCTAACCTTTCCACCCTATCCTGTTAACCCTTTAGATCTCTAGTATAACACTCAGGCTACTGAGGTATTTTAGAGCAACAAGCTGGGTTACTTTCAGAGCAACCAGCTTGACTGGAACTGAGAGTAAATTGGGAATGTATGACCAATCTTAGACCCTGAAAAATGGCAGAAAATACATGGAAATTTGAAAAAAAAAAAAAAAAAAAAAAAAAAAGAACCTCAGTCACTGTTCTGTAGGGATAAGCA